CTGAACTGCATGTAAGAAAAACAAATTTTTCAGACAATGTGGTAAAAGAAGGCCTGGGTTAGCAGTATCTGACACTGGAAACAACAGTAAGACTTGACTAAAATTTATCCTAATAAAACAAAACTTTATATTGTATAGCTAGCATCCATTTGTATGACTTGATAAGATTTTTACCCAAATGTTCTCATAGAATGATGCAAAAAAAATTGTTTTCTATTGTAAAGTACTAGGTCAGTGTAAACCATTCCCTCGCTCTTAAATCTTAATAGGGAAAAACCAGGTTGTGGTAGCCAGATATTTAGGAGTGAGAACCACCAGGACTCAGTGGTAGAGTTGTACTCTATCTGTGGGCAGGGAAGGAAAGATGGCATTTTAAACAACTCCCATGTAATTAATTGGATTATCTGTGTCAGGCTCTACAGAAGTGCAGAGGGCCCACCTGCTGTGGCCTTTGGAATACTGTGCCCTTAGCTATTCCCAATATTTTTTTTATTGCTCTTTCTCCGAGAGCTTGTACTCTGCTTTCCCTGGGTTCTAACCCGGGTCTCTTGTCTTGCTTGTGGCCCTCTGTGTTCTTTCCGGGTGACTTATTTTTCCTCATGACTGCATCAGTCACCCATGCACCAGTGTCCAGCCTTTCTCAAGCCCATATTCCATCCATTCATTAATTCATTCAACAGGTAGTGACAACCTGAGATTTTAATCTAATGAAGGGTCAAATGTGCAAAAAGATAATTATAGCGAAAATAGGAAGTTATGAGTAAAGGGTGGTGAGAAAAGGAGTGTCTGGGGCTACCTTGGGAGTCTTGGAGGGCTTTTGAACCAAGACCTCAAAGCTAGGGGTTTGCCAGATGTGCAAGGTAAGGAAGGGAACGTGGCTGGAGGTGGTGCCGTGGGGAACTACTGGGAGTTGAGGAAAGAGAACTTGCTGGGGTTGGGGAGATGGGAGGAGGAGGCTCCAGAGATGCAGTCAGGGAGGGGAATGGGAGGAGGGAGGGGGGAGGGGGAGGCTCCAGAGATGCAGTCAGGGAGGTGGATGGGAGTCAGACTGTGAAGAATCACCTAGGTCCTGCGTAGGACTTGAGTTTCACACTGTTGACACAACGAAGACATGGAATATGTTTTAGATCTTTCAGAGTCAGCTGACTCTAGTAATGACATGGTATGTGGATTGGAGGCAGGCAAGACTAGAGGCAGGTCGGCAAGGAAGGAGTCCAGTAGAGATGATGAGCACATAACCCAGGGGAAACCCAGGATGTGGCAGCCCAATATTGAGGAGTGAGAATCATTAGAACTCAGTGATTGATATGTTTCTCAGGGCAGGGAAGGAAAGGGGACATTTTAAACAATGTCTTTATAGTGAACCAGATTCTGTCTCAGGTACAGCAGAAATGTGGAAGGCCCACCTGTCTCGAGGATAGTGGGGTCTGAGCATCTCTCAGGGGTCTTCCTACCAAAGGCAAGACTTTGCAGCACCAGAGAGACTAACTTCCACTGCCTGTGCTTAACCAAAAGGGACTTCAGGCCAGGGAGGAGCTGCAAAGCCCCACACACAGCACCACATGCGAGGGAAGAAGTCGGAACCTTATCACAGGGCACAGACTTTGTAAGAGATACATAAAAGAAGAAATTAACTCCCTGATGGACCCTCAGCTTTTGGACTGAAGCATTGGGGACTTGCTAATGAGACTGAAAGAAAGTTGTTGTGGGTTGGGCTTTCCTAATTCTGGATTGAGACTGTAACTTACTTAGAGGCTGTGCTGAAATTGACTCTAGTCAACAGGAAAGAGGAAAACTTGCTGAACAGATACTGAAGTATAATCCCAACCCCTTCCTTCCACTGAGGATTTGAGTTTGCTGATGGTGTGAGGAAGATCGTAAGGGAAGGGTTTGCTCCTTGAGGAAATAAATGGGTTAGAATAAAGTGCTCCAGAATTGTCCACTTCTGGGACCCACCCAGTTCAGGTGCAGGCTGAGACTAATTCAAATCATTCTCATCGGTTTACGAAAGCAGTACCTCTTAACAAGATAGGATCCATCTGTTCTCGAGTCTCTACCTTTCATATGTGTGTGTATATAGATGAGGTCTCGCTCTGTTGCCCAGGCTGGAGTACAGTGGCATGATCATGGCTCACTGTAGCCTCAAACTCCTGGGCTCAGGTGATCCTCCTACCTCAACCTCTGGAGTAGCTGGGATTACAGGTGCATGCCACCATGCTCAGCTAATTAATTTTTTTGTAGACATGAAGTCTTGCTATGTTGCCCAGGCTGGTCTCAAACTCCTGGCCTCAAGCTATCTCCAGACTCTGCCTCCCAAAGTGCTGGGATTACAGACATGAGCCATTGCACCAGGCTGTATCTGTACCTTTCTGTTCCTTCTTGAAATTAGCAAGGGCTCTATATTTGTGGCAGTAATGACCACCCTGAGGAGACCATCCAACTCCTTTCTTCTCCAAAGGCCAGACGCCCCTGCAAGAAAGTAGGTAGATAAACAGCGACTGTGCTTAAAGATTCAAAACCCGTTTTCCCTGGTCCTAGGCAAGGAAAGGTATTTGAGTGAAGACTAAGTTAGTGTTTGGCTCCCAGCACCTCCTGTTAGGTCTTTACTGCCCAGGATGGCTGTGGATAGCATAAACTCTTGAGTAACCAGTGAGCGTTCTTGCTTCTCAGCTGCTGTTATGAAGTTCATCTTGAAAATTGCTGCTTACCGCTAAAGCTAGGCACTGGGCTTCACTGCCCCACCCCCGGCCAGGCCTGCAGTTCTGTCTAATGACTCCCTGCCATTTCTGCTGGCAGCCCTACGTTGGCGGGAAGGTGTTTTTTTGTTGTTGTTGTCGTTTTGTTTTTCTTCAAGGTTTGGACAATCCTAGATTACTTGGTCTTTGAGTCCAGCTCTGGTTAGAACTTCTCAAAGGTAACCTGTTTTTCTCCATTTCAAAACATTTTTGAGGACCTTGAAATTCATTTCCAGAAAACATCTGAGTATTAACCATCCTTTGCCTTAATGGAGGCTGGTCATTTCTCATTGTGCCTCTGTACCCAGGACGTGCAGTGGACTTCTGATGTCTTCTTGCCTTTGGAAGGCATCTCATCACTACCTCCAAGTTATGGCCGCCTCTCCTCCTTTCACTGGGTTGTTAGTTCTTGTGCCTAAGTAGTGGATCAAATGTTCCAAAGTCCTCTTTATCATTTCTCCTAAGATGCCCCAGAGGCCCTCATCTGGAATAGAATTTCTGAAGGAGTTCCCTGCTGTCCCAGAGCTCTCCAGACAGCCTTGCACAGCAGATCCACTGCATGATGCTTGCAAAAACCAATGCCACCTAGGTTTTTATTACTTGCGTGCCGTGTTTCTTTCTACCCTTATTTGTCTAGACTAAACCATTACTCCTGCTAGGAGAACTGTCTGGTCTCCTTTTATTCATCCTTCAGGTCTTGGCCAACCCCAGGGAACATTCTGTTACCTTCCCAGCTTGGCCTCCTCTGAATTTCTGTGGCATTTACCTAGTTTAGCCCATAATTGCATATTGCTTTGTATGCAGGTGTCACCAAGATTCTAAGCACCTTTGGGGTAAAGGCCTGGTCTTAAACTGTTTTTAATCCCCATAGTAATTGGTACTAAGTGGATAATAGTGGCCTCATAAGTACTTTCAGTTTATTTAATTGATATGACTGGCTCCTAATTGTGTTTATCACTTAGATAAAGGTGACTACCCAGCGGAGAGATGGGAGAGATCACCTGGAAAGTGTGCTCAGCCTAACAGGGCCCCTTTCCATCAAAGCTGAGAGAAAAGCAAAGTGGAAACCACTGAATCCCTATTTTCAGCTTTCTTCTGGTGATTTTGTTTAATTGCAACAATTTGCCGTGTTGTGACACTGAAAAACACTTAGGTGGAAGACTGATCTTAACCACTAAAGTCAGGAAGATTATTAAGATGGAATAAAATTCTGAAAAATATTGCTTTTATGAACAAAATTTTAAAATAATTAGCTACAATGTTATGAGGGTTGCTGAAGCTTTGGTGGGCACTCAGTGACCACCGTGTGCAGGTAACAGGAGCCCTGGACTGAGAGAAGATGTGAGCTCTGCAAGGGACTTTTCCTGCAGTGTTGGTGGCTTGGCCCCAGATTCTTACGCTGTTGTGTGGGCAGAATCACAGGCCTGTCCCAGCCTTAGAGTGGTGCTGAGGCTCTGATGAGATAACATCTGTGGGGGTGTTTTGTAAACCATAAATGCTAGGTGAATTGTAAGGGGAGTTAGTTATCATAGCACTCTTAAGAATTAAATCCAGTAGGGTTTGAATTACAGGATCTCTTCTGATCTGTTTTTCACCGAGATCCAGTTCTTAGTGAAAGAGCCTATAATGACACTTTATGTGGGAGATTCAGGGAAGTGTTCACGATGCAATTCCAGTTTGTGATAATGGGCTGGTAAAGAGGAAGGAGGAAATGCTATTTAACTACCCTCTCCAGTTATTGAGTGCATCTTTTCAAACAGATGAAATTTTATCCTGATGAAAGAGGAAACCCTAGGTGATCTAGTTCCTACGCTGTGAATTTGAATGGTCTTAATCAAACAACCACAGACACAGGAATGAGGGACTGTGCGACATTTTGAAATATAAATTAAGTAGGTGATTGCTTTTCACTTCAACAATAACAAGAGCATACATTTCTGGCATCTCCGCCTCGTCTTCTGTGTTACCCTGAGCCTCTGTTCACAGGCCTGTCTTTATCACCAGCCTCTCAAATTCCACTGTAAGCAAATGATGCATTTCTGAGGACTGACTTAAAGAAATTTTGGGTTATACTTAGTTCTGTGGTTAAAGAACAGACATTTTCCAGAACTGTCTAAGAAATGAATTTGTACCAAAGGCGAGCAGTAAGTTAGTAATAGGTCTATCTTAGAGGGCATATAAGTAGAATAAATTCACTCCGCAGATATTCAAGTGTTTGCTTTGAGCAAAGTGTGTTTCTGAACAGTGGGGATACATCAGTAAACAGCGGCAACGACAGGAGCCCAGCCCTCTAGGAGCTCCCATCCTAATGGGAGCGCAGTATGTAAACACGTAGTAGTTAATGCTGTAAAGACAAAGGCAGGGTCGAGGTAGGTAGAGCATGATGGGGTGGGCACGGTTTCACATAGGTGACCAGGAAGGGCCTCGCTGGTTGAAGGCCTGAGGGTTCCAAAGGAAATGTTCCAGGTATCCCAGAACTCATTTCAGATGGTGGGAATAGTAAGTTCAAGGATGCCGGGGTTTACCCATTTCAGGATTAGCAGAGCCCAGGGAGGCTGATGGGGATTGAGCGAGCGTAGTGAGGTTGGATATGGAGGCTGTGAATCTGTCAGAGGCCTACTGTCAGGCCATAGCAAGGCTGCCTCTGGCTTTTACACTGAATGACGAACTGCTGGAAAAATGTACATTATAATAATTTAAGAATCTTAGCGTTTTATATTCATTATATTTTGAGACATTCTCCATGCACAGATTGTTACTAATCATTAAATAATAATAAAAGTAATGAATGCATGGTGCTAAGCACAATCAACAATATTTGAATACCAACTCTTTTTTTTAATGGGACAATTATGTTAATGATAAAAATTACATTCCCAAATTGCCATAGTAGACTCAAGGCCTCTCTGAATTATCAAGTGAAATGAAGGTTTCAAGGCCCAAAGACACGGGCCTTGGTCAGACCCCCTGTGGAACAGCTCGGATTTACACAACCAGCAGTTCTTGGTCTGAAGAGGAAAGGTTGGGTCCGTGGCATGGCTACAGGCACTAAGTTCACCACCCACTCTTAGTCCAGGTAACAGGGTAAAAGTAGTGAGGCTCAGGCTTCACTCCAGCCTGCTCTGGTGGTGAAGTTGGAGGGAGAAACCTGCAGCTGTGCCCAAGAGGACCGGCCCGTCTTCCATATAGGAAGTCCTGGAGGAATCTGGGCTGATTCACATCTGCAGTGAGATGAGGGCATCTGGAGAGGGTATGAATGGGGGGCGTCCTAATACTTTCAGAGCTTGAATCCATTTACTCCCTCATTTTATTGTCCAGAATGTAAGGGACACACAAGAAGTTGTCTTGCCTATGGAGAACAAGTTCTCACAGGCTGCGTGGCGCACAAGCTGTGTCTGTGGCCATCTGCCAAGTCACAAATGGCTTGGCCATCACAGTGCTTTGCCCCAGTTGTATTTACTGCAATGGAATTTTTAGCAGTGCACCAAGAACTCTCTTGTTCTTTCCCTTTTCTCTTTACCCCTCACCGTTTCTTCCCTTTTCCAACCCCAGTCTTACTCCTGGTTGTCATGATCATACTATGATAGATTTGGAAAGGACCTAAGAGATGGGTCTGAAGCTCGGAGAGATCAACTGACTCCCAGGCGTCATCTCCTAGTAAATAAAAAATGGAGGAAAGGAGTAAGTATCCTCACTCCCAGCTTGTGGGTCTTAATCCTAAAATTCTAAACTCATCTGCTCTTCACACATCACCCCAGAATTTCTGTTCTTGACCTTAACCTCAGAGCCCAACCCATCTCTTATCCCAGGCACCTGATCCTATCCATTTGCTGTATTAAAATCTCAGCTCCACGGCTGCAGGAGACCTGCAGTGAATTCTTCACACTGGCTGTTGCTAAGAACACTCGATGTGTTTCTGTTAGAAGTTATTCTGTGTCTCAGTTGGGTACTATTAATACTATCCTTCAGGCTCATCGTGAGTTGAGTAGCTTTATTATGAGCTGTCCCACCACAAAATAATTAACCACCCTTTGTAAGATTGTATGTGAAATTACCCTCCCAGTTCCAGAAAAGGGAGTTTTGTTTGGCCAGTTGGGAAGCTGTGTGTGCACAATCAAATGTGAGGGAGAGGTAGGAATTGAGAAGGGCTCTTTCATTATCAAGGCCTTGCGGGTTTGCAAACGATCCAGAATTAGCAAGAAAATGTAAACTCACAATTATTTCAGGTCCTGAGTCATATTAGGAAAGCATATTAAGAAGATTGCCCTCTGATTTATAGACAATGTGCTCTGTGGGCTGCAGAGAGGGCAGGGTTTGCTTCCTCCATCCAGGCAGAGCGCGCACAGCCTGGACTTGTGGGCAGGCAGCCAGGGATCAGCACCTCCATAAAGCACCTCCCTGATACATGGCATCTTCTAGCCATTTTTCTAGCCAAAAAAGAGTTCTGACTCACTGATGTGTCCAGGCTTCCAGACATCCATCAGCTCCTGCCTGGTTTCACTCTGAATGTAGGAGCTTCACACTAAATACATCAGGAACTTCTTGGAAAATGGGCTTGAGATCAAATAAAAACAATTGAAAGCTGGCAGAAGTAGTGCCATCTACAGATTAGCAGGTGACATAAATTCACTGGACTAGAATGAAAATTCGAATCTCTACATGCATACTCCAAATGAGTAGGAAGAATGTTTTGAAAGGACATAATTTTTTAAAGGGGGGAGATGTTGGAACAATATTCTAATGAAAAGAAAGACAGCAGCTAGAGATGCTTCTGTACCAGCTTAGGTTGAATATAGACTCTAATAAGGACGGTGTCAAAGATCAAAGAAAAATGTGAATACAGCATTGTAACCCTCTGATGTGCATTGTGATCCGTTTTAGGGATTGGCCTGGCAGCATAAAGGCCCCTGCATCAGTGTGTCTGTCCCATTTCTATTCAGTTTCCAGATTTGGCTAATTCCTTGGATCATCAGATTTCTGGAGAAATGTCTCTCTGATCAATTAAGAATGACCCAATTAATACGATGAGCCATGGTGGTGCCACTGCACTCCAGCCTGGGTAACAGTGAGATGCTATCTTAATATATGAATGAATGAATAAGAATAAGAATTTGACATTATGTGCTCAAACATCAATAAACTCTTCTAAATGATATACCTGTGATTAGAATAGCCTGCACTGCATGTTTCAAGTGCTAGAACAATTTAATAATTGGCTTTATGGAACCAAGAAAACAATCCCAGGTCTGATCTGAGGTTATTATTAGCAGTCATGGTCTTTTTATTTTTTTTCTAAGCCACTAAATTAATTGCATGACCGTATGCAATACCATACCTTCTCTAGGCCTCCATTTTTTAGAGTAAAGAAAAACCTTTATGAAAATACATCCAAGTTTTTCCAAGTCTAATGTTCTAGTTCTGAGAAGAGATGTGTAGACCTGTTTTTATCTTGCTTGATAATTATATATCTATAGAGAACAACCTTTAATGTAATTTTTTCCCTCCTCCTTTATAAGGGTTTGTGGTTCTTTTTCTCTTTAAAAGACTGTAGTAAAGGTCCCTTGAGTATCTCCCTTCTGATGATCAGGCTTAACCAACATTTATGTTTAGTAGGATATCAACAGTATCTCATCTCCATATTAGAGTGATTTTTTAAAATAATGATTTGATGACCCTGGGCAATTTAAACAGTATATTTCTGAGAGCTTTATTTTGTATTATTTTTACTTTTAATCAGAAAAACATACCATGTGAACAAAGTGTGGAGATTCAAGAATAGTTTCTTAATATTATGCCCCATTAAAAATAAAGTTTTATGAAGATGGCATCTCTGGGCCTATAGTTTGTTTTTAAGTTTGAAAAACAGTGATTTAACCCAGATCAGTTTTTGAAAAAGTACGTGCCTTCTGTGTATCAAAAAAAAAATAACAGCATAAAATAAAATTCTGTAGAGGCCGAACATTAGTGTAGTTGGAGTAATAATGTGGTACCCCTCTCAGTTGTTCCATGGGCTTAAACAGCTCATCTGGTGGCTGTTCACAGCAATCCAGCAAGTCTGGGTGTATATTTAGTTCTACCCATTAAGTAGCTGGAAATTATCCTAACACTACACAATTAATAAGTGCGTATTGTACCAAGAATGCCATGAGGTCTCTCCTGAGTCTCACTTTCCTCCTAAGGGCCAACTACTTTAAAAAGACAGGCTCTAATTCTTCTCATGGTGTGCTGCTGTATAGCTCTTAATTTGTGAGTTTTTATATGTAAATGTCATGACTGTGGTTTGTCATCACAACACCCTCCATCAGCCAGGGGTACAGAGAGAGAAGATGGTGAAGCTAGGAGGAGCAGTGAGGAACCAGGCAGGAGCGACCGTGTACTCTGCCAGGTCACTGCTAGCAGACAGGCCCTCATCCAAGAGTGGCAGCAGAGTGCAGAGTGCTGCCCAAGGGAGTGGTTTGTTGAATTTCTTAATTTGTGTATTCTACTGACAGTGCCAGCCATTGGTTTTTAGTAAATGAGACACTTGCTTCCTAAGAGCTGTCTTTATAATCATAGGTGCCACTGGTCAGGAGGTCTTGTACTACTTCAACCTGCTATCAGATAGTCATTCTGTACATTCTAATTCCTGTACCTCTTTGCATCTGCCAACTTCTTTCCTTCCCCACTGCTTTTGGTTCAGGCCCCCGTTCATTTCCTTCCTGGATATTGTATAATACTAGTCTCCTAGCCAGGTCTACATCGCAGCCATATGAGGATCAAGCTGATCTTTGTAAACACAGAACTAGCCCTGTCACTTCTCCTTTTCAAAACCTGTGAGTGCCCCCATCCTTGGCGTTGCATACTATCCGGTCATTTTCTGGGCCAGCCTGCCTTTCCAACCTACTTCCCCCTCCTCTGTTCTTGCACACACCACCTGGCCATCAGTGCCTAATTACAGACATTTCCCCAGGTTCTCTGTAATCGTTTCTTTCAATATTCTATTCCTCTTTTGGGTCAGCTTCTCTCCCCTGGTCCACTTGGGTACTTCTTTAAAGAATCACTTCCAGAAAATTCTTCCTGGCTCATCCAAACTATTAATACTTCCATCTCTTGTCTGGTGCCCCAGTGGATCTTTGACACCCTGTGATGGGCAGCTGTCACACTGTCCTGTAACTGTCGATATATGTTCCTGTGTCCCCTGCCGGATTCTGACAAGAGGGGAGAGTCCTGTGTCCCCTTCCGGATTCTGACAAGAGGGGGAAGGCCTCAACCCCTGGCAGTGCACCCAGCGCAGGTCATTTCTCAGGTAATGCATATCAATTTGGATTGAACTGATCCGATTCTGATGCAGTCCTTCCAAATGCCGGCAGAGCCCAAGCTGTGACCAGTGACGCAGACTGGAAGTCCCGTTTACTGGGAGAGAAGAGGTTAAGGAACACCCAGGTGAACAATTAGGTCCTCCACAATGAAGACAGGTAATGTGGAGGAAAGAGAGCTTGTCATGGTAAGTGAAAGCAGCCTGAATCCATTTTTGCGATGTGTATATATTTTTGTTTTCTTAAAAACAGGTTCTTGCTCAAGTACCAACTCTATGGACCCAGGACAGGTTTGTCCCATGACCTGCTGTGAACAGTGTGTGGTTGGCAAACCATCTCTCTATTGCCTTACAGAGCAAGCAAAGAAGATGGATCGATTGAAGAGCCATCTGACTGTGTGCTTTCTACCTTCTGTGCCCTTTTTAATCCTAGTATCCACTCTAGCCACCGCTAAGAGTGTGACTAACAGCACTTTAAATGGCACTAACGTGGTCTTGGGCTCTGTGCCCGTAATCATTGCCAGAACTGACCATATCATAGTCAAGGAAGGGAACAGTGCCTTGATTAACTGTAGTGTTTATGGCATCCCTGACCCACAGTTCAAGTGGTATAATTCCATTGGCAAGCTGCTGAAAGAAGAAGAGGATGAGAAGGAGAGAGGAGGAGGTAGGCTTTAAAGTTGTATCAAATGTCATAATTTGGTTGAATTCTCTTCTCTCCCTTCCGACAGGAAAATGGCAAATGCACGACAGCGGCCTCCTGAACATCACCAAGGTATCCTTCTCAGACCGAGGTAAATACACGTGTGTGGCTTCTAACATCTACGGCACCGTGAACAACACGGTGACCTTGCGCGTCATCTTCACTTCTGGAGACATGGGTGTCTACTACATGGTCGTGTGCCTGGTGGCCTTCACCATCGTCATGGTCCTCAATATCACCCGCCTGTGCATGATGAGCAGCCATCTAAAGAAGACTGAGAAGGCCATCAATGAGTTCTTTAGGACCGAAGGTGCAGAGAAGCTGCAGAAGGCATTTGAGATCGCCAAGCGCATCCCCATCATCACCTCCGCCAAAACTCTAGAGCTTGCCAAAGTCACCCAGTTCAAAACCATGGAGTTCGCCCGCTACATCGAAGAGCTTGCCAGGAGCGTGCCTCTGCCGCCTCTCATTATGAACTGCAGGACTATCATGGAGGAGATTATGGAGGTGGTTGGGCTGGAGGAGCAGGGGCAGAATTTTGTGAGGCATACTCCAGAGGGCCAGGAGGCCGCAGACAGGGATGAGGTCTACACAATCCCCAACTCTCTGAAGCGGAGCGACTCCCCTGCCGCTGACTCGGACGCCTCATCGCTGCACGAGCAACCTCAGCAAATTGCCATCAAGGTGTCAGTTCACCCGCAGTCCAAAAAAGAGCATGCAGATGACCAAGAGGGTGGACAGTTTGAAGTCAAAGATGTAGAGGAGACAGAACTGTCGGCGGAACATTCCCCCGAAACTGCAGAACCTTCTACCGATGTCACGTCCACCGAGCTAACATCTGAAGAGCCAACACCTGTTGAGGTACCAGATAAGGTACTGCCGCCAGCTTACCTGGAAGCCACAGAGCCAGCAGTGACACATGACAAAAACACCTGCATTATTTACGAAAGCCATGTCTAATACCAACCCCGAAAAGCTATGCATATCAAGAAAATCAGGGGCTGCTCCTTGTAATACAGATGTAGTACGCACTTGCCGCTAAGCCTTACCAGGAGACTCTCATCCCTTAGGTAGGAGTGATGCCACTTTAAAAGGAGAAACACCTGCCTGCAGTGAATGGGACTGGAATTTCCCCAGTAGAGAAGGGTGCGAGAAACATCAGGGTGCAGAATTGATACCAGACAGAAGGTGTCTATGTGATAATGAGTTTCAGAGGCTGATCTCTGCCAAATACCTTAATTGGTGATGCCTTCTTGGCAAAGAGTACACCACTGTAAGATATTCTGAGTTCAAGAACCCTGTCCAGTGCCCCCTGCATTGCTTTTCCTTTTAAAAAGTATAGGTCTGCTACAATAGCAAATGCACGTACGTGGGTTTTTTGCAGTTTCTTCTCAGTTTTAATTTTGCTTTTCCTTTATAATGGGGTCATTGTTATTAATACTAATTGTTCTTTCTGGTTTAGTCCTCATTGCCACTTTTGTCCTTATGTTTCCCTAGAACACGTACCTCAGAGACTTTGGTATCAGTCACCAGTACCAGGGCTGATATCTACAAGTCACATTACATTTGTCATGTTCCAAAGTAGTTACGAGGCTTGTTATTTTTTTTTCATTCCCCAGGCCTATTTCCATAGATAGCTTTTTTTGTTTGTTTCCAACGAAGCTGCTGTTAAACGAAACTGAGAAAAACTTTGCCCCGGAATAGCACTTTAATAGTCAAAAATGTGTTTACCTGTCTGATTGAGTGAGCCTTTTGGTGAGCTCAGCTGAGATGTAGAGGGAGATTGTAAAAGGTTAAATATACCCACACCACCCATGAAAGTCACTGTTTAAGTTACATCATCCTCCAAATAAAGACTGATTCTTTACCTGGAAAATATATTGCTTCCAAAGACATCAGATTCAGTGGATTCCTGTAGGTTATAGAATATTGGCTTCCAAACAGGCTTGCAGGGACCATATGCTGTTGGATGACATATAACCAGGTCCACTTTTATGAACTGCATAGCTGACTTGGTTGTCCTTAAAGAGGAAAGCGAAAGGTTAGGGTAATAGCAAAGGGAACTGTGCCATCAGATTTTATGCCAAAACTGTTGAATAATTATGCAGTCCTGCAAGAAAGTGGTTATATGTGAGGTGCGTGATGTTATGGAAAGAAGACAAAATTAGTCATCCAAAGGCTTAATACCCACTGTGCCAATAACCAGCTGCCTGGCTTTGGACAAGTCTGGACCTCAGGTCCCTTATCTGTAGAAGGGGCAGATGACATGAGCTCTGAGCACTGTTGAAATGGTATCACTGTCACACAGAACCAAACCAATATTCACATCCTTGCTCCTTTTCACAATGACTTTAAAGATTTTTGCTTTCATCTCTTGGTCCACCTAACATTTTCATGCTTCATTACTTAAATAAGAATGTTGGTTTTGAGAAATAGCATTTTAAACAAATTGTGGATCTTCTCCTTCCAAAAAAACCATTAGGACCACATCTGCAATTAAGATTTAATATTGGTGAGAATGAGTGGTTTTATTTAATTTTCCCTTAAAAGCAAAGGAGACAGTAATCTTAATAAATTCATAGGGGCCGTGGCCACATCAGGTAATGGGGTTATGATGTCCAAGATTGCATGGATCACATTGGTGATGAGAGCAGACCCAGATGTTTAGTCCTCACTCTGTCACCATCTGAGGAGGTGACCTTGGACAACTCCCTTCCTCTCTCTGGGATTTAATCTTTTTCATCTGTAAAATATGCAGGTAGTACTCGAGGGTCTACAGGATCCCTTCTAGTTGAAACATTTATAGTTCACAGAAAGTTTGCAGTCTTCCAGGATAACCAACCCCCGTTGCATGAGACAAGCAAAAAATGGGTCCATGAAATTGGATACTTTTGCCATCCAAACTTTACAACAAACATTATCTGGCTCTGTAATTGAGAGCAGTGGGCTTGGTTTTAAACCTAGCCTTGATTAGTTTGTTTATAGATAACTGTTGTGGAAGGTGATAGAACTAGTCATGGAGTTTGATGAGACATCTCTTGAAAAGGACTGAACTGTTGACTTCTGGTTAGAAGTGCTTTGGGCAGTCACATAAAGAAATGAGCAGTGAGAAATCAGGAGAAATTATGACTCCTGTTGGGCTTTCTGGACTAGCATTGTATGTTTTTGGGTTGCAGAAAAGTTTTAACACCACCTCTTAGAATATAAAAATTTTCCAGTTGTCATGGAGGTCCACAGATTCATTACCATGGGTTTATATGCCCAAAGCAACAACAGAGGACTTAAGTTCATTTTGTGATACTGTATGGATGTTACCCCATCCTATTCAGTTGTCATTCCACCCAAACCCATGTGTAGGTTTCCACATGGAAAGGAGAAGGCATCCATTCCACCTAGACATTGAATAGTGATAATAAGCTAAAAGTGGGCAGATTTTCAGTGGAGCAAGAGCAGAAATATGCGGCCAAAGAATGTTTCCTGATTGGTTTTGCTGCTTTAGACTGCAGTGGGGAGAGCTTATGTAGATTTTCAAAACTTTCTCCCTCTTTAAGGCATCATAATGCTCTCGGTTTTGATAACAACTGACATAAAGGGAGGTTGACTTAAAATGGGAATTTCTCCTTCCAAAAATGCTACACTCTTCCTATCCATCCTACAGCTTCTTTATGAAATGAGAGGCCCTCCTGCTAGAATATGAAATGCAGAAGACCTCATGACTTTCAGCTGATTTTTCAAAGATAAAGTGAACTGTTCAGCTTCATAGAAATTCATGCGAGTGTGACTGAACGTGTGTGCATACACACTCGTGCACATTGGACTCATTTGGGCAGTTTTAAAAGCTTCACACTAAATCCAAAGCCTCGTCCTTTGGGTCGTATGTAGTCGTTTGTAAAATCAATTTCTGGCTTCTGAGTCATCCTGGTCATATCTCTAGCAATGTTTTTCTTGAAATTCTGAAAATGATTCACATATGTGTGTACATTTAATTCACTTAGATGATCTGTAAACTTGGATGGTATTTATTCTAAATGGGGAAAACAATTTTATATGGAAAAATCTATGTAATTTATAATGGTTTTGTTTTATATATTATATTTTCATATCTCTAGGGCACATCTATCCTCATCTTTTTGTATACCATACTTAGCAAAAAGAAATACTAATACTTGACTAAAATCTCTAGGAACCAAACGTGATACATGTGATATATAGCTTCTAGAAATCGCTCTAAAAATCTCTGAATGTCTCATCCATCCCAAGCATTATTGTGCTGTGTCATTATGTCCAGAATGATTTGTCTTGGATGCTTATGAGCATTTGTTTTTCACAACTAAGGTTGAAAGACCTGACATCTCACACAATGGGGTTCTGGAATTCCCCTTTCCTCCTTTATCTGTTTTTATTGTTTGTTTCATTTTTAATTGCACCAGTCTATGTTGTCGAAACTTTGTTTTGAAGGGCAAATGTGAGATAACAAGAAAGCAATGTGATGGAAAGACTGGATGAATTTACCTATGGCTATGTAAATTATTTTAATGGACTGATAAGATGTTTCAAGTCTCATGCTTGGATCTTTATTTATTGGTGATCTAGGATCTGCTCAGCTCTTTAGCACATGAAGAAAATCAGGTACAAAGGACATTTGCATGTTTGGAACAGCATGCTCTAAGCCCCGTGCAGCCAACACAAATTAACTTGACTGTAGAAACACCAATTCCAGCTGCTGGAAGAAATGGTTTAGAAAGGCAAACCAGATACCTTTTATTCTGCCCTAGGAAATACAGTGTTGATCAGTGCTAAAACTCTTCAGTGGCAGTCACTGTGGTTCTTTTAACTGGGGATTTCCTTTCAGTGTTTCATTTGGTACCAAAACAGAACATTTACCTTACATTTCAGATACTCTGTTTTCTCAGCATTGTTCAGATACTTTCCTTTACCGCTCTTCACGTACCCTTTTGGCATTGAGTAATTCTATAAATGTTTCTATCCTTGGTTTTTAAACCAAGTTATTCATACTCTTAAAATATCTACCAAATCTCATTGTATTTTCACATATTTTGAGCATCAAGATACTGGTCATTTTAAAAAATCCTTCAGTAAATAGCACAGTTTATTTTCCTAATGACATTTTTAGGGTTTCTTCATTGATCAACCAGGTTTGGGTTACACAAATCAATTGTGGGGGAAAAATCAAATAAAACAATTGCTTATTATATTTTCCAAAGGACTGAGCATTTATCTTTTATTCACGAAGATATCATATGAGGATGATAATGATCTTTAACAGATTTTTTAGAGATAGAATTTATAAAGAGGCTGATACTAAGAATACTACAATCAAAATTGAAGCTAGAGAATGTAAAAATAGAAAGTAAATAGTTCTAAGAATATTCTGGCATAAATTATTTTTATTTAGCCAATAAAATAGCCTCCAAATGTATATCTCAGACACCATAGAGCTGCTAACAATGAGAATCAAGGAAGATGCTTGCACTTAGATTTCGTTTGTTGTATTTCAGTAGTTCTGGATGTCCTTTGTTAAAATTGGAAAATGGAAAAATGTCTCGACAGAAATGTCAATCTGGTGATTCTGTGAACTGTAAAATGTTCACTTTTAAAAATAAAGTTGTAAACAAGTTACTCATATAAGTTGGTATTACAGTAGCAAAAACAGAAAACCATGTGATCCATCCTGTATTTTGATTGATGCTTTAATAAAGGGTTTGCACAGCTGTGTGGAATGTGTGTTGTGTCCCACCTGAAGGGTG